AATATCTCAAAAATAAATGTTTTTAAAGGAAAGGCACACTATCGTACAACATTTATGTTGAAAAGGACCATGAAGATCATTTCATCCAACCTTCTTACTTTACAGTGCAGCCAAAGAAAGTTACCAGAATAAGAGTAAAATATAAAATCCTGCCCATTGTAGTATTCTCTGGTAGTATGAGCCTTAATTTTTGATGTAAAAATCATGTCTTTTTCTTTATGATTGTGCTTTTTGTTTAAGAAATCCTCTTTTTATATTGTCTGCTAATAGTTGAGGATTTTTTGTTACTCTTTGTTATTTGCATTTAGGTTCATCTGAAAGGAGTTAGGATTTTTTATTTTAAATATGAAAAGCTAGTTGTTCCAGCATTAAGTATTGAATTTTTAAAATTTTGTATTGAGGTTAAATATACATACATAATTTACCATCTTTTTTAAGTGTACAGTTCATTTTTAATGATTTTTTAAGTGTACAGTTTTTTAAGTGTACAGTTCAGCAATAATAAATACAGTTATGTTCTTCTGCCTTTGTCCTCTCACTCCCCACTTCGGCTGCTAGTAACCACCAGTCTATGCTTATCTTCTTGAGATATACTTTTTTAGCCCATGTATGAGTGAGAACATGTGGTATTTGTCTTTCTGTGTTTGGCTTATTTCACTTAACATAATGGCTTCTTGTTCCATCCGTGTTCCTGCAAATTACAGGGTTTTATTCTTATTTTTATAGCTGAGTAGTATTCCACTGTGTGTATAAACTACATTTTAAAGTCTATTCGTCCTAATTATTGAATTCTCCCCACCCCACCCACCTTTTTTTTTTTTTTTTTTTTTCCAGGAGACAGGGTCTCCCTCTCTTCCCCAGGCTGGAGTGCAGTGCCATGATCATAGCTCCCTGCATCCTTGAACCCCCTGGCCTCAAGCGATAGTCTTGCCTCAGCCTCCCAAGTAGCTGGGACTGCAGGCAGGCACCTCCAGGCCCTGCTAAGTTTTGTGGGTTTTTTTTTTTTTTTTTTTTTTTTTTTTTGTAGAGATGGGGTCTTCCTATGTTGCCCACTTTGGTTTGTTAGTTTTAGTAGTTTATAATTCCTTTGTATTATTGTGAACAAATAACAGTTATTTTGAAATAGAAGAGTGCTTTCTATTTAAAATTTTGCTTTGATAGGGTTCTGTCTACTTTCTGAGCCTTACCTTCCTGTGCATTCCCCTTTGGTCAGTACCATCTTACCACACAGGCTGCTTTTAGTTTCTTGAGTTATCCATCTTCCTTCTATCTTATAGGGCTCAACCTAAATATTACTCAGGGAAGCCTTCCTTGAGAGTCTTTCTTTTTGCACTCATTGGTTTGGGGCTTCTTTATATTATACTGTTAATTGAATTCTGAGTCGTGTTTATCTCAACTGAGATTAGGTAATTTATTTTGAGAACAGTAAATGTTTATCATCTGTCATTCTTTTTTTCATGCCCACATTCAGTTATTTGTAAGTGCTGAATGTATAAGTGTTCATCTACAGATAAGGATCAGTTCTTTTTTCCCCAACTAGAAATGTTACTCCAGTTGATAATAACAGCTCAAACGGAAATATAAGGCAGAGGTGAGAGAGTCACTTGAGGCCACGAATTGGAGACCAGCCTGGGCAACAAAGTGAGACCTTATCCCTATGAAAAATAAAATTAGCCCAGCTTGGGAGGCTGAGGTGGGGGGATTGCTTGAACCCTGGAGTTCCAGGCTGCAGTGAGTTGTTATCACACCACTGCACTCCAGCCGCGGTGACAGACCCTGTCCCTTAAAAAAAAAAAAATTATAACCAGCCACATTGAAATATTTTGTAAGACATTAATAGAAGACTAAATGTTCTCATATGTTTACTGTTTGTGTTAAGTACGTATGGTTTTTAGAACAACAGTTTTCTATCAAGTGTGGTCTGGTTCACTTAGAATTAGATGGGGTAGATTTTTTGAAAAGCGTTTTGAAGTTAAATTAGAAGCTAATGGTTTTTTGTCACTAAATCAAATTTTGTTTTATGCGTTTAAGTGCTACATTTATTTGATAGGCAGGTGAATGTAACAGATTAAACTTGAAAATAATGTAGCTATGATTCCTTCAAGGAAAAACCCACCTACCTTTAGTTCTTTTAGTATATTGCATTATAAGTCTTTTGTGTGTGCATATATAGCAGGCATAAATTGGCATAATTCTGGGTTTAATTTTAGGCTAGGCGCTATGGAAGTTTGAACTCTAATTACAGTGTAAAAATAACCCAGAGGAAAATTTCAGAATAATAAATCATTGGGACTATATGGTACAGATGTCCCTGTTTTCAGATTGTAGAATTGTTGACCAGTAGGAATGCTTTATGATTAAAAGCCAGGAAATTAAAGTAATTCTGATGATTTGGTATTTCTAAAGATTTTCATAGATGACAGTTGAGAACTACTCTCAGATGAGATTCTTCCATTGCTGGTAAGTCATGTAATAAAACACTTAAGTAAATATTTTGTGTGAACATATGTTTTCATTTTTCTAGGGTAAATACCTTAAATTGGAATTACTGGGTCACATGGTAAGTTTATGTTTAAATGTATAAGGAACTGCATTCCTTTTTTTTTTTTTTTTTTTTCTTGTAGAGGGGAGGTATGGTGTCAAGAAAACATAGTCACCATTATTACGAAAAGTAAAATATGGAAGAGATGATCCCTACCATCAATCAGCTTACAACTAGAGGCACTGACAAATGTATACAGATAGCTGTAATGTAAGGTATAACATAATAAATATAAGGAGAAATTAATAAAAGAATTGAGTGAGGTGTTTTATATTTTAGGTTAAAAATCTGTAAGAGCCTGATTTTAGAATTCACCAGCTCCTCAGAAGTTTGGCGAAATATGGTATGTTTTTGTTTTATTTTTTGGAATTCGTATGTTCTAACCAAAGGTTTGTTTAATTTATTAGAGTTATTAAGCCTACGCTCAGATCAAGGTAGCAGCTAGACTGGTGTGACAACCTGTTTTTAATCAGTGACTCAAAGCTGTGATCACCCTGATGTCACCGAATGGCCACAGCTTGTAAAAGGTAATTTTGAATTATTTTACAGCCTTTAAAAGATTAATAAAACTAGTATACTTTTCTCTCCTAGAGAGTTACAGTGGAGGTAAAAGGAGTGGCTTGCAGGATGGAGAAGCTGCACCAGTGTTATTGGAAGTGAGCCACCATTTGAATTTGCTAGCTCATGCTTTGCTAACTGTTTCTCAATTGCATTTTACAGATCAGGAGAACCTCAGTCTGACGACATTGAAGCTAGCCGAATGTAAGTGTAACTTGGTTGAGACTGTGGTTCTTCACTGTGCTTATTGTTTGAATGTTTGGTACAGGAAGCGAGCAGCTGCAAAGCATCTAATAGAACGCTACTACCACCAGTTAACTGAGGGCTGTGGAAATGAAGCCTGCACGAATGAGTTTTGTGCTTCCTGTCCAACTTTTCTTCGTATGGATAATAATGCAGCAGCTATTAAAGCCCTCGAGCTTTATAAGATTAATGCAAAACTCTGTGATCCTCATCCCTCCAAGAAAGGAGCAAGCTCAGCTTACCTTGAGAACTCGAAAGGTGCCCCCAACAACTCCTGCTCTGAGATAAAAATGAACAAGAAAGGCGCTAGAATTGATTTTAAAGGTAAGATGTTTTATTTTCAATTGAGAATTGTTTAAATGTTCTCTTTTTTCCTCTGATTTTCTAGATGTGACTTACTTAACAGAAGAGAAGGTATATGAAATTCTTGAATTATGTAGAGAAAGAGAGGATTATTCCCCTTTAATCCGTGTTATTGGAAGAGTTTTTTCTAGTGCTGAGGCATTGGTACAGAGCTTCCGGAAAGTTAAACAACACACCAAGGAAGAACTGAAATCTCTTCAAGCAAAAGATGAAGACAAAGATGAAGATGAAAAGGAAAAAGCTGCATGTTCTGCTGCTGCTATGGAAGAAGACTCAGAAGCATCTTCCTCAAGGATAGGTGATAGCTCACAGGGAGACAACAATTTGCAAAAATTAGGCCCTGATGATGTGTCTGTGGATATTGATGCCATTAGAAGGGTCTACACCAGATTGCTCTCTAATGAAAAAATTGAAACTGCCTTTCTCAATGCACTTGTATATTTGTCACCTAACGTGGAATGTGACTTGACGTATCACAATGTATACTCTCGAGATCCTAATTATCTGAATTTGTTCATTATCGTAATGGAGAATAGAAATCTCCACAGTCCTGAATATCTGGAAATGGCTTTGCCATTATTTTGCAAAGCGATGAGCAAGCTACCCCTTGCAGCCCAAGGAAAACTGATCAGACTGTGGTCTAAATACAATGCAGACCAGATTCGGAGAATGATGGAGACATTTCAGCAACTTATTACTTATAAAGTCATAAGCAATGAATTTAACAGTCGAAATCTAGTGAATGATGATGATGCCATTGTTGCTGCTTCGAAGTGCTTGAAAATGGTTTACTATGCAAATGTAGTGGGAGGGGAAGTGGACACAAATCACAATGAAGAAGATGATGAAGAGCCCATCCCTGAGTCCAGCGAGCTGACACTTCAGGAACTTTTGGGAGAAGAAAGAAGAAACAAGAAAGGTCCTCGAGTGGACCCCCTGGAAACTGAACTTGGTGTTAAAACCCTGGATTGTCGAAAACCACTTATCCCTTTTGAAGAGTTTATTAATGAACCACTGAATGAGGTTCTAGAAATGGATAAAGATTATACTTTTTTCAAAGTAGAAACAGAGAACAAATTCTCTTTTATGACATGTCCCTTTATATTGAATGCTGTCACAAAGAATTTGGGATTATATTATGACAATAGAATTCGCATGTACAGTGAACGAAGAATCACTGTTCTCTACAGCTTAGTTCAAGGACAGCAGTTGAATCCATATTTGAGACTCAAAGTTAGACGTGACCATATCATAGATGATGCACTTGTCCGGGTAAGTTGGGCTGCTAGATTAAAAACCTAATACTTCTTTTCATGTTTATCTTTTCAATCACTAGCTAGAGATGATCGCTATGGAAAATCCTGCAGACTTGAAGAAGCAGTTGTATGTGGAATTTGAAGGAGAACAAGGAGTTGATGAGGGAGGTGTTTCCAAAGAATTTTTTCAGCTGGTTGTGGAGGAAATCTTCAATCCAGATATTGGTAAATACATTAGTAATGTGATTATGGTGTCGAGTAATGTATTTTTAAAAATCATTTCTTATAGGTATGTTCACATACGATGAATCTACAAAATTGTTTTGGTTTAATCCATCTTCTTTTGAAACTGAGGGTCAGTTTACTCTGATTGGCATAGTACTGGGTCTGGCTATTTACAATAACTGTATACTGGATGTACATTTTCCCATGGTTGTCTACAGGAAGCTAATGGGGAAAAAAGGAACTTTTCGTGACTTGGGAGACTCTCACCCAGTAAGTTCTTTGTCATTTTTTTAATTCAGTCTGGTGGCCTCAATTTACCATTTCTGGTTGCTAGGTTCTATATCAGAGTTTAAAAGATTTATTGGAGTATGAAGGGAATGTGGAAGATGACATGATGATCACTTTCCAGATATCACAGACAGATCTTTTTGGTAACCCAATGATGTATGATCTAAAGGAAAATGGTGATAAAATTCCAATTACAAATGAAAACAGGAAGGTAATAAATGTTTTTATGTCACATTTTGTCTCTAAGAAGTTCTTGTGATTAATGTTTTCTACAGGAATTTGTCAATCTTTATTCTGACTACATTCTCAATAAATCAGTAGAAAAACAGTTCAAGGCTTTTCGGAGAGGTTTTCATATGGTGACCAATGAATCTCCCTTAAAGTACTTATTCAGACCAGAAGAAATTGAATTGCTTATATGTGGAAGCCGGGTAAGAAAGCAGGTGTCTGCAAAAAGTCATGTGATAACTAAGACATATTTTCTTGAATTTGCAGAATCTAGATTTCCAAGCACTAGAAGAAACTACAGAATATGACGGTGGCTATACCAGGGACTCTGTTCTGATTAGGTGAGGTACTTAGTTCTTCAGAGGAAGATTTGACTGAAACCAGTATTGTATTTTTTCTCATTAGGGAGTTCTGGGAAATCGTTCATTCATTTACAGATGAACAGAAAAGACTCTTCTTGCAGTTTACAACGGGCACAGACAGAGCACCTGTGGGAGGACTAGGAAAATTAAAGATGATTATAGCCAAAAATGGCCCAGACACAGAAAGGTAGGTAATTATTAACTTGTGACTGTATACCTTTTCCTGTTTTTTTCCCCTTTTCTCTATTTAGGTTACCTACATCTCATACTTGCTTTAATGTGCTTTTACTTCCGGAATACTCAAGCAAAGAAAAACTTAAAGAGAGATTGTTGAAGGCCATCACGTATGCCAAAGGATTTGGCATGCTGTAAAACAAAACAAAACAAAATAAAACAAAAAAAAGGAAGGAAAAAAAAAGAAAAAATTTAAAAAATTTTAAAAATATAACGAGGGATAAATTTTTGGTGGTGATAGTGTCCCAGTACAAAAAGGCTGTAAGATAGTCAACCACAGTAGTCACCTATGTCTGTGCCTCCCTTCTTTATTGGGGACATGTGGGCTGGAACAGCAGATTTCAGCTACATATATGAACAAATCCTTTATTATTATTATAATTATTTTTTTGCGTGAAAGTGTTACATATTCTTTCACTTGTATGTACAGAGAGGTTTTTCTGAATATTTATTTTAAGGGTTAAATCACTTTTGCTTGTGTTTATTACTGCTTGAGGTTGAGCCTTTTGAGTATTTAAAAAATATATACCAACAGAACTACTCTCCCAAGGAAAATATTGCCACCATTTGTAGACCACGTAACCTTCAAGTATGTGCTACTTTTTTGTCCCTGTATCTAACTCAAATCAGGAACTGTATTTTTTTTAATGATTTGCTTTTGAAACTTGAAGTCTTGAAAACAGTGTGATGCAATTACTGCTGTTCTAGCCCCCAAAGAGTTTTCTGTGCAAAATCTTGAGAATCAATCAATAAAGAAAGATGGAAGGAAGGGAGAAATTGGAATGTTTTAACTGCAGCCCTCAGAACTTTAGTAACAGCACAACAAATTAAAAACAAAAACAACTCATGCCACAGTATGTCGTCTTCATGTGTCTTGCAATGAACTGTTTCAGTAGCCAATCCTCTTTCTTAGTATATGAAAGGACAGGGATTTTTGTTCTTGTTGTTCTCGTTGTTGTTTTAAGTTTACTGGGGAAAGTGCATTTGGCCAAATGAAATGGTAGTCAAGCCTATTGCAACAAAGTTAGGAAGTTTGTTGTTTGTTTATTATAAACAAAAAGCATGTGAAAGTGCACTTAAGATAGAGTTTTTATTAATTACTTACTTATTACCTAGATTTTAAATAGACAATCCAAAGTCTCCCCTTCGTGTTGCCATCATCTTGTTGAATCAGCCATTTTATCGAGGCACGTGATCAGTGTTGCAACATAATGAAAAAGATGGCTACTGTGCCTTGTGTTACTTAATCATACAGTAAGCTGACCTGGAAATGAATGAAACTATTACTCCTAAGAATTACATTGTATAGCCCCACAGATTAAATTTAATTAATTAATTCAAAACATGTTAAACGTTACTTTCATGTACTATGGAAAAGTACAAGTAGGTTTACATTACTGATTTCCAGAAGTAAGTAGTTTCCCCTTTCCTAGTCTTCTGTGTATGTGATGTTGTTAATTTCTTTTATTGCATTATAAAATAAAAGGATTATGTATTTTTAACTAAGGTGAGACATTGATATATCCTTTTGCTACAAGCTATAGCTAATGTGCTGAGCTTGTGCCTTGGTGATTGATTGATTGATTGACTGATTGTTTTAACTGATTACTGTAGATCAACCTGATGATTTGTTTGTTTGAAATTGGCAGGAAAAATGCAGCTTTCAAATCATTGGGGGGAGAAAAAGGATGTCTTTCAGGATTATTTTAATTAATTTTTTTCATAATTGAGACAGAACTGTTTGTTATGTACCATAATGCTAAATAAAACTGTGGCACTTTTCACCATAATTTAATTTAGTGGAAAAAGAAGACAATGCTTTCCATATTGTGATAAGGTAACATGGGGTTTTTCTGGGCCAGCCTTTAGAACACTGTTAGGGTACATACGCTACCTTGATGAAAGGGACCTTCGTGCAACTGTAGTCATCTTAAAGGCTTCTCATCCACTGTGCTTCTTAATGTGTAATTAAAGTGAGGAGAAATTAAATACTCTGAGGGCGTTTTATATAATAAATTCGTGAAGAAATGTGTGCTCTTCAGTTCTCAAGTTTTATTATTATGGTATTTATTAAAGTTCTACAATTGTAATAACGTATCCATATGACAAGTTTTAAAGTGGTAATTGAAATAGGTTATCAGATATAGAGTTGTTCACATCAAGTAGACTTTTAACAGAGTCAGAATGAACCTACCCTTAAAATTTTAGAGAAAAAAAATCGTCGGTTGCACAGAATAGCTGCTCTAGCTTGCTTAATTATGCCGGGCATGTTGTCACTCCTCTTACTTTTGCTGCCTTTTCATTACTATTTAATGGAATGTCCCTGAACAATAAGGAAGAGCAAAACATAGACATTTTGACTACAGTGGATACTTCCTCTACCCCAAATGTTATGTTATAAAAGTACTTTTTTTGCCCAGGTACTCTATTATATATTTTGGTTTTCTTTGAATTAGACCTCAATCTCCAGGAAGCTCTGGAGGGAAAAAAAGGAACCATAAACTAAAGTAACTGGTTTTCCAAATAAATGTAAACTTTTTTAACCTTTTATTATTATAGAACATTTCAAACATACATAAAACATGAAAACAGCCTGCAGCCAAACTTTTCTGGACCTTGGCAGCTCCAGCAAATGAGCTGGTCATCCTAACCCTGGTTTCCTGAGACAACTACTTTTGGGGATGCTTGCTTGTATAGGGAGATGATAGATAGATAGATACATATCAAAAAGAAACTTGAAAAAGGCTTCGAACAGAACTTGCCGATGTTACTCATCCCTCCTCGGTACAGACATTCTGTTAGAACAGATGGTTGTAATGGGGCAGCATCACTCCCTATTCCCATTAAAAACATGACCATTCTGAGATTTCAGGCCCCTTCGAGGAATTTTTCTCAAGAATTCCATACAAACTGTCAGAGGAAGAAATGTCGTCCCAAGACTAGTCCCTGTGTAGTCTTGATCCCTTTACCTGCTTACTGTAATTTTTTTTCTCTGACTTTCCGCCAGTGTCTAAGGGCCATCTGTACCCCTCCCACCCTTCCATGAGCCACTGTATAATCCAAAAACACACCTTCCATTTGCTCCCTCACTTGTCTCCTTTTACCTCAACAGTGTTAGTGTGTAAAGAATTGCCTGGGGAGGGTAGAGGGTTTTACAAGTACAGAGTCCCAAGTCTTTTCTCCCCTCCCCGTTAGTGGGTTGGCATTTATTAATAGGCACTGCAAGATTTTGATGCAGGTGTGGGGTAGATATCACTGTGAAAGGCTACTAATGCATGGTAGTTTCACCGAAAGTACAGTCTTCAAGGATCCTTATAATCTCCTCATTGCCAAAATCAGTAACATCTATAACCTTGACAACACCCTAGCTTGGGCTGTTGCTTCTCTGGCTACTTGTTTTTCCATCCCAGTTTACCCAGATTTTAGATGGATACTCCTCCAATTCTGCTTAAAGTCCTTACCTGTTCTTGCCCAGTTCCCTCTAGTCAACCTCAGTCACTCCCAAAGATTCTTCCCCAATCCCATATCTTTTGCTCAGACCTCTGTCTCTGGGATTTCTTTGTTACCTCATAGTCAGTAGTCCTAAAAACAAAATTCTTCATCTTGCATCTCTATCGACCGACCATTCTTTGTTTCTTTTTAAGAAATGTAACCTTCACCCCAATCATCAAAATCTCTCATTCCTCAATTGTCACAGGTTGTCACTTCTTTCCCCCTAAACCTCTCCCATCATTCCTTCCTTCTTTATACTGCCCTTACAGGTCCTGATCCTCTGACTCACCCGGACATTCTTAGCAGCTGCCTAATTTCACTCCCTGACTCTCATCTCCCTCTTCCAATCCTTTTCATTGTGCTAGAACACTATCTTGCTAATTTTAATATCCTCTGCATTCAGTGCCTCCACAGATTGCCCCCTCACTGACCTTTCCAATTTGGCCTTGTGTTACACACTTTCCTCGCTGCATTCCTACCCAGCATCTTCACTTGTCATATTTCTCAAATACTCTTCATGACCAGATATTTAAAGTACCTCATCCATGAAGACTTCATCAACCCCCAAAGTGCCTCCAATGCTTCCGTGGTAGCACAGCATAATGGGGTACATTTCTTAGTTGAACAGTGAGGAGTCACTGGGATTCTTACAGAGTGTCTTAGGGTCTCCTCTTGATACTCTTTCCACATTTCAGTTAAGGAATTTTCTTACATCTTTTTTTCTTCTAATAACCTTTGCCTGGAGTGTAAGTAAATTCATGATAGAGACTGTCATTTTTAAAAAAAAAAACAAACCATTTTGCCTTTCACATGTTATTACCTCCATCTTTCTGTTATCTTGTCAGTGTTGCCACCTAAATGATTGAAAATGACCGAGCATGCAGTAGAATGTAGTGAAGTTTCCTATTTCATCCATTTTTTGCATAAGTGCATTGGTATCTGTATATCCATCTGCCCAAGCACCAGTTGTTGAAAAGACTATTATTTCCCCATGAATGGTCCTGGTACCCTTGTCAAAGAACAGTTGACCATAAATATAAGACTTTCTGGATTCTCAGTCTTACTCCATTGCCCTATATGTCTGTCGTTATACCAGCACCGCACTGTCTTGATGGCTGTAGCTTGGTAGTAAGTTTAGATTTGGGATGTGCAAGTCCTCCATTTTTTTTTTTTTTTTCCCCAAAATCATTTTGTCTGTTTTGGGTCCCTTGCATTGCATATGAATTTTTATATGATCATTGTGTCAATTCCTGCAAAACAGCTGGGATCTTGATAGGGATTTAGTTGAATTGGTAGATAAATTTGAGAAATAACTGCTATTTTAATGGTGTTAGGTTTTCTGTTCCATGACTGTGGGATGTCTTTGCATTTGCTTAGGTCTTTATTTCAGTGATGTTTTAGAGATTTCAGTGTGCAAGTCTTGACGTCTTTAATTTTTTTCTAAGTATTTTACTGATGCCACTTTAATTATATGATTATTTTCTAATTTTTATTTTTGTATTCATCACTGGTGTTAGAAATAAAATTAATTTTTGTATATTGATTTTGTATATTGTAGCTTTTCTAAAATTCTTTTTTTGTCACTTAGTATTTTTTGCATATGAGATCATGCATCTGTGAACAGAAATACTTTTACTTCTTCCTTTCCAGTCTAGATTCCTATTATTTCATTTTCTTGCCTTAGTGTGCTGGCTAGCACCTCCAGTACAATATTGGATAGAAGTGACAAGAGCAGACATCTTTTTCTTGTTCCTGATTTTAAGGGGAAAGCATTCAGTCTTTCACCATTGAGTATGATGTTAGCTAGCTGTGGGTTTGCTTCAAGTTGAGGAAATTCTTTTATTAAACCTAGTTTACTGAGTGTTTTTTAATCAAAAAAAAAAAAAGGAGGGGCTGTGGGTTTTGTTAAATGCTTCTTCTGTATCAAGATTTTCATGTTGTTTTGTCCTTTATTAATATGTTGTATTAATGGACTTTTGTATATTGAATTAACTTTGCATTCCTGGGATAATCTCAGTTGTCCATGCTACATAAACCTTGTTCTATGCTGCTGGATTTGGTTTGCTAGTATTTTGTTTAGAATGTTT